GAAAAACAGATAAAAAAAATCCATTTAATGAAATAAATTGCTATTACTTCCAAATATAAACTATAATGAATATCTGTAAAATATAACAAAACCTTGACAAGGACAAGGAAGCATGCTGAATAGTACAATTGTCTTTTCTGATCTGAAAAAGAAAGAGATTTTCCCAAATGTCAATCTCAGCATACTAAATGTCTAAGATTTAGTTAGATTGATTATTTTGGCCAAAAGCAATGAGAATTCCTCTATGGTTAAAAATGTCATAAAGAAAGTCAGAAGATAAATTTATAAGAAAGGAAAAATATTTGCAACAAAATCGCAATTTTCCTTATAAGCCAGAATCTCTTATAAATAATGAAAAAAGCGATTCCAACACGACAAAATTTGAAAAAGATACAACTGTTTGTTGAATGAATAACAGTGACTTAGAAGCATAAAAATATAACTGAGATAATATTTTTCACCTAACAAGTGCCAAGATTAAAGATCTGATACATGCAATGCTTAGAGGATGTTGAAAATGGGCATTTTCACCTACTGTTGCTGTAAGTTTAAACTGATCCCAAGTTTTTGAAGGACAATTTGGCAATCCTTCATTTGCTGTAAGGTATCTTAAATTTACCATTCTACAAATAAGACCTTGATCCTTTGCTTTGATATTTTGTTTTGTTGCACTTTTCCAATCAGAGCAGCAGTTTTAGTGTGCACAGAACAATGTGTCTAACTCTGATGTTCAATGTGTACACGTAATTTACGTAATGATCTTCTATTGTGATTTTTTTTTTGAGCTTTTTTTTTTATTATTATTATTACACTTTTAAGTTTTAGGGTACATGTGCACAATGTGCAGGTTAGTTACATATGTATACATGTGCCATGCTGGTGTGCTGCACCCATTAACTCGTCATTTAGCATTAGGTATATCTCCTAATGTTATCCCTCCCCCCTCCCCCCGCCCCACAACAGTCCCCAGAGTGTGATGTTCCCCTTCCTGTGTCCATGTGTTCTCATTGTTCAATTCCCATCTATGAGTGAGAACAAAAATCTGGACAAGCAGGAATGGAATCCTACAATGAACAAAAACCAATTGCGAAATGGTTTGAGGCAGAGTGTGGTTCAGTCAGGGATGTTGGAAGCTGGAGTAGACAGGATTATTTCTCAGATGGTGGATCCAAAACTTAACCACATCTTCAGGCCACAAATAGAACGAGCAATTCATGAGTTCCTGGCGGCCCAGAAAAAAGCAGCTGTGCCAGCACCCCCTCCAGAGCCCGAAGGCCAGGACCCTCCAGCTCCATCCCAGGACACTTCCTAAGAATATGCCAGACACCTTTTGAAAGCTAATTTTTGGTGAAGAAATGGATTCGGTTACGTAAGAGTGCAACTTCAGACTGAAGGTAGGCCAAGGTCGTCACTGATCTCAAGATTTCAACCTTGACCATGGGCAGTGACCAGATTGAAAGGGGAGCAAGTTCTATTG